GATTCAGACCTAGATTTGAATCCCATCTATGCCACTGATTAGGATTAACCTCAGACAAGCAATTTATCCTCTCTGAATTGCAATTTCCTCATGTCTAAATGGGAGGAGAATGCCCAAGATGCAGAGTTGTGAGGATTAAACAGGCTGCCGGCTTGTATAAAGTGCTCACATCTTGCCTGGGAGAGAATCGCTGCTCAGGATGGTGACATGGTAAACAGTATGGGTTCAGGAGTTGAACTGCTTGAGGCTGAGCCCCAGCTCCACTATTTAACCACTATAGACTTCGGGCAAATCTCTCTAAGCCAGTTTCCTCGACTCTAGAATGGAGATAATAGTATCTATTTCTTAGTGTTATGATGACCAAATCAGATGATGTGCATAAATAGATTAACCTGACCTGGCACAGGGTAAGCAGCTGCCATTCTTCTCCTCTACCTCCCTCATGCTTATTCTAGTTGGTAATGTCAGTGACACCACTAGACTTTAACTGTTGGGGGTAAATATCCTTTTTGTTTGTTTTTTTAAAACCAAATTTAGCAGTGGGGGGTTGTATACCAACTTTAGTGACCCTAACGTTGATAAGTTCTGATAACCCACTACTATCGGACCAGCCACCCTTACTGATCTTTGTCCCTCCCTCTTTAGCTAACAGTGCCCCCGACAGGCACCAATAAATGCCCTATTTTTTTCCCTGTGTCTCCCAAGAGAAAAAGTAAATTTCAGATTGTGTTCCCCCTCCTAGCGCCAGAGAAAGGAACTACAACAAAGCCTAGCTGCTGAGTCCAGAGCGCACAGCACAGTCGCCCTCCCAGCTCTTCCGTCGGCCGGGAGGAGTCTCCTTTGCTCTTGTCTACTGCTGGAGCTGCTAATAAAGTTTCATTCGAATACTTGAGCTGCCGCGCCCTGCGTTTCCCTCATGAGCTTCTTCCGCCCGCAACACGAGACTCAGCACCACACAATCAGCGTGGCAAAGCCTGAAGGGCGGGACAGGAAGTGAGGTCACTCCTCACCGGGGTGAAAGGTTAGCGGAAGTGTCCTTCTTTCCTTTTTGCTGGTAGGGCCGGGTGGTTGCTGCCGGTAAGTAGAAGCTTGGGTTGAATCTTTCAATCCGCTGCCATCCGCGGCTTGGGGGTCGAAGGTCCGGGCGGCGCCGGGTGCATTCCTTCCCTAGGTCTCTGGCGGCTACGTATCCGATCCTGTCCTGCGAGCAGGGCCCTCGGGCGGCCTTGACCAAGGCGACAGTGAACACAGTCTGAAGTTCCGGCCCAAGACCTGGGCTTGCTGGCAGGAGTCAGCTCTGGGCATCTTTGGCTTTACGGATTTTTAAGTGGCCCTTTCTCCTTGCTCTCTGCAGAAATGGGCAAGTTCATGAAACCTGGGAAGGTGGTGCTTGTCCTGGCTGGACGCTACTCCGGACGCAAAGCTGTCATCGTGAAGGTATCAGCCTCGCGGGACTCTGCGTCCTTGCAGTGAATAACAAATGTAATTCTTACTCATTTAGAACATTGATGATGGCACCTCAGATCGCCCCTACAGCCATGCTCTGGTGGCTGGAATTGACCGCTACCCCCGCAAAGTGACAGCTGCCATGGGCAAGAAGAAGATCGCCAAGAGATCAAAGATAAAATCTTTTGTGAAAGTGTATAACTACAATCACCTAATGCCCACAAGGTGAGCATTTCAAGAACTAGAATTTAAATTTCGGCTAATCCTGCCTCTCCACCTTTGTCCCCAGGTACTCTGTGGATATCCCCTTGGACAAAACTGTCGTCAATAAGGATGTCTTCAGAGATCCTGCTCTTAAACGCAAGGCCCGACGGGAGGCCAAGGTCAAGTTTGAAGAGAGGTAAGTAGGCTTTGGTAGTGAATGGTGGAGTACCTCATTGGTGTCCTCTTTTTTTCCCTTCTAGATACAAGACAGGCAAGAACAAGTGGTTCTTCCAGAAACTGCGGTTTTAGATGCTTTGTTTTGATCATTAAAAATTATAAAGAAAAAAAGCCTGTGTCTGCATGCTGTATGTATTACCAGA